GGACAGCATTGAGGGGCTGGATAGAGAAAGAAACAGGAGTGACAGGGAAGAACTTGGAGGCACTCTCATGTTAAGGGGTTACAGAGGTAACGCAAAGAGGCCGAGAAGCGGCGGCCAATGAAAGACCAGGAAACCCAGCGGTCTGGAAGCCAGGTGAAGGCATGGGAGCAGGTTGAACTGATGGCTCAACTGGAGTTTGTTAGGCCAGTGGTCCTCAAAGTATTGTTCCAAACCCGCTGCGGCAGCAGCAGCCTCTGGAAACTTATTAGGGACGTGCAGCCTCTCAGGCCCACTCCAGAGCTACTGGATCGGAAACGGAGGGTGAGGCCCTTCAGCAGATTCTGATGCACCCTCAGGTTTTAAAACCACTGCCCTCCTCACAAAATTGCCTGCACAAAATTATAAATGGGAGAAAGGAGGAGGAGGAGGAGGAAGAGGAGGGGAGGAAGAAGAACTCTTTACAAGAAAAGAATATTGTTGGAGACCCACTTAGTGCCCAAAGCAAACAGCTTCCTCAGAAGTAACTCCCTCCCCAACAACCCCCTCCCAGTGTAAAGCCTCCCATTAATCAATCTATCATGGCTCTTTGGAGAGAAGGAATGCCCCCATTTCACCGGACGGAGGGAATGCTGAGCACCAGGCATGCCAGACATTCCACCGGCTAAAAAAAGTGGGGGTGGTATTCCAGGGTTAGCATTGCTGGACCGTAAACGCTGAAACTCCTTAGATATAAAGCTTATTCCACCCAACCGTTTCCAAATTTTCCTCCAGGCTGTCCTTGGAGAATTCCACCCTCTTTCATTCTGGGGAGAAGAAGTTAAAATTAGGGCCAGCCCTGCGGGACTGACATGCCAGATGCAGGGAAGCTGTCCCCAGAAATAAGCGAGTTCCCACCGCGGCTGGGCGGGGCGGGAGCCTCGGGTCCCAACCCAGCGGAGGGACTCCTGGAAGGCCTGCCCCTTCCAAGTGTCTGCAAGGGCTCTGGTCCCAAGCTTTAAAATCCTGAGCGAAGGCACTGCGGGCCGACCTCTCCTCTCCCAGCCAGTCGTGGCTGGCCTTTCAAAGTGTGCAGTTGTCTCCTCCCTGTCCAGCCCCATCGTCGCCCAGGACCAGCTGGGCCGCGGTCTGACCTGAGGCTGCTGCTCAGCGCCGGGGCGCTGGCGCTCTCCATTCGAGCACCTTCCAGCATACCGCTCGGCTCCGGGAGCCGCTCTGCAAAGTTGGGCAGCTCAGAGCGCAAGCTTTGCCTCTCGACTTCTCCCTCCTTGGGTCCCCGGCGCCCCCGCCTCCCACGATCCCTTTCACTAGGAGCAGCCAGTCCCAGCGGGCTGGCAACTTGCACCCCTTCCTAGTCATCCTCCCTGAAACGCGACCATGCTGTTAAGGGGCGTCCTCCTGGCGTTGCAAGGTAAGGCCTGGACCCCGGGACAACCCCGGGGGAGCTCGAACTGAAACTCGCTTTGTGCCCGCAGCCCTGCAGCTCGCCGGTGCCCTCGACCTGCCCGCTGGGTCCTGTGCCTTTGAAGAGAGCACTTGCGGCTTTGACTCCGTGTTGGCCTCTCTGCCGTGGATTTTAAATGAGGAAGGTAAGGAGGCTCGGTGGAGAGGGGCGCGAAGTGATCCTTTTCCTATGTTCCTTTCTCTTTCCAGGCCATTACATTTATGTGGATACCTCCTTTGGCAAGCAGGGGGAGAAAGCTGTGCTGCTAAGTCCTGACTTACAGGCTGAGGAATGGAGCTGCCTCCGTTTGGTCTACCAGATAACCACATCTTCGGAGTCTCTGTCAGATCCCAGCCAGCTGAACCTCTACATGAGATTTGAAGATGAAAGCTTTGATCGCTTGCTTTGGTCAGCTAAGGAACCTTCAGACAGCTGGCTCATAGCCAGCTTGGATTTGCAAAACAGTTCCAAGAAATTCAAGGTAGGTGGAGTTTAGGAGAAAGATATAAGGCCCTAACTCCCCTTCTTCCCCATATGTTGTGCAGATTTTAATAGAAGGTGTACTAGGACAGGGAAACACAGCCAGCATCGCACTATTTGAAATCAAGATGACAACCGGCTACTGTATTGGTAAGTGGGCTTCATTTTCATTAAATCAAATTCTCCATGAAGTGTTTTTGTTTCCCTTCCCCAGAATGTGACTTTGAAGAAAATCATCTCTGTGGCTTTGTGAACCGCTGGAATCCCAATGTGAACTGGTTTGTTGGAGGAGGAAGTATTCGGAATGTCCACTCCATTCTCCCACAGGATCACACCTTCAAGAGTGAACTGGGTGAGCTGGGATCAAATAGAGTCCTTTTCCCATTAACACTGTGCTCTGTCTGTGTGATTTTCAGGCCACTACATGTACGTGGACTCAGTTTATGTGAAGCACTTCCAGGAGGTGGCACAGCTCATCTCCCCGTTGACCACGGCCCCCATGGCTGGCTGCCTGTCATTTTATTACCAGATCCAGCAGGGGAATGACAATGTCTTTTCCCTTTACACTCGGGATGTGGCTGGCCTTTACGAGGAAATCTGGAAAGCAGACAGGCCAGGGAATGCTGCCTGGAACCTTGCGGAGGTCGAGTTCAGTGCTCCTTACCCCATGGAGGTAGGTGTACTGGTGCGCACCAGCTGTTCACTAACATGTGACAGCATGCCATTTTCCTCTGCAGGTTATTTTTGAAGTTGCTTTCAATGGTCCCAAGGGAGGTTATGTTGCCCTGGATGATATTTCATTCTCTCCTGTTCACTGCCAGAATCAGACAGGTGAGCATTCTCTATTTGTCATTGCATTTTGGACTGTCATTAACTTTGCTTGTCCTTTGCTCAGAACTTCTGTTCAGTGCCGTGGAAGCCAGCTGCAATTTTGAGCAAGATCTCTGCAACTTTTACCAAGATGAAGGTCCAGGTTGGACCCGAGTGAAAGTAAAACCAAACATGTATCGGGCTGGAGACCACACTACAGGCTTAGGTAAATCAGAGATCTGTCTATGTGGGGACATCTGCATTGCTGATATGCTTTATCTTCTTTGCAGGGTATTACCTGCTAGCCAACACAAAGTTCACATCTCAGCCTGGCTACATTGGAAGGCTCTATGGGCCCTCCCTACCAGGAAACTTGCAGTATTGTCTGCGTTTTCATTATGCCATCTATGGATTTTTAAAAATGAGTGACACCCTAGCAGTTTACATCTTTGAAGAGAACCATGTGGTTCAAGAGAAGATCTGGTCTGTGTTGGAGTCCCCAAGGGGTGTTTGGATGCAAGCTGAAATCACCTTTAAGAAGCCCATGCCTACCAAGGTACAGTAGAGCCAATTTCTCCTGTGTCCATGAGAATTCATAGCTTTATTTTTACGAATTTCAGGTGGTTTTCATGAGCCTATGCAAAAGTTTCTGGGACTGTGGGCTTGTAGCCCTGGATGACATTACAATACAATTGGGAAGCTGCTCATCTTCAGGTAAGACGGCAATCATTTTAGCTCTGTCTCTCCAGTGATTGCAACATCTGCTATTTTCTTGCAGAGAAACTTCCACCTCCACCTGGAGAGTGTACTTTCGAGCAAGATGAATGTACATTTACTCAGGAGAAAAGAAACCGGAGCAGCTGGCACAGGAGGAGGGGAGAAACTCCCACTTCCTACACAGGACCAAAGGGAGATCACACTACTGGGGTAGGTGAGTTATGCCACGTGGTGCTGTTTCCGGCTTAAACATTAGAAATTTGTTTTCTCACAGGTCTGGCAGCTTAAAGTCCAAGATCAAGATGTCGGTAGGGTTGGTTCCTTCTGAAATTTCTCTCCTTGGCTTGCAGATGGCTGCCTTCTTGCTTCACATGGCCTTTCCTCTGTGCCAGTGCACCCCCGATATGTATCTTCTTGTAAGTTCACCAGTCATAATGAATTACAGCCCACCCTAACAATCCCATTGTGACTTAATTACCTCCTAAAAGGTTCTATCTCCAAATACAGTCACATTCTAGTACGTGGGTTAGGGCTTCAACATACCTCTTTGGAGAAGACACAATTGAACCCACTCCCAGGATTTAGGGCAATGGGTTGAACATTGAAGGAACAGGGTAAACTCTTAAGTTAAATGGCTGACAACCAAGCCCTGTCCTGCTCCTCATGTCATTATGCTAAAATAATGTTATAGTCTGAGCTTGCTTGACTAGTAGACCATGTCCTACCTTCTCCTCATAAATACACAGTCTATGAAAATCTAACAAAAGCACATATAGTAGATATTAAATTGCTCCTAATTCTACTCCTGTATTTACATTATTTCTGGGTTATGTGGACACACTTTAGCTAACATAGTATTGCTTTGTCTAAAGAAAATAATTTGGTTGTGTTTGCTTTGTCTTCTTAAAAACTTTGAAAGATGCTTCAGCTGCCTCGGGTTATACTTCATAGCAAAAATAGAGTGCATGTTATTATATGAATATATTGTGGAAAATTTTGAATGCACAAACTTAGTGTGTTCAACATTTATTTTGAGTGAATATTTGACATATTAAATAAAACTCTCTGGTGCACAACACAGAAAATTCTGATTTTTAAAGTAAATTTTTTCTAGGGC